TGATTTATGGCCCTGGGAGGGCCCAGTGCAGGTAGGATGGGAGCTAAGGTAAGGCTGGGCCATGCCTAGCTGCAAGCAAATTTCCTTAAAAAACAAACAACAAAAAACATTACTTTTTCTAAACCTAAAGTTTGTGGTGGCATTCAAGTCCCATCATAGCCCATCTATCCAGACTCATCTGCCTGGGATCCCCGTCTTGGGACTAGTGGTCACTGGCCTGCTTCCTGGTCAATTAGCTTCCGGGACTAGGGGGAGGTGTGAGGAGCCTAGAGTGCAAAATTTAAGAAGCACTCAGTCTCAGGGGCGTGCAGGTGCAGGGTAGCGACGGCAGGACTCTAAGAGTGAGTCTCTTTCCTCCCCGTTTCCCCGTCCTACTTTCACTCTAAGCATTTAGTTCCCAGGGGACAGAGACGACTTCTTCATTAGAAGACCCCGGGGGGTCCCCAGCCCGGAAGGGCTCACAGTTGGAGCTCAAACATTTGCCACTGTTCAGGCTCATCTTTCTTTCCCCAGTGAAAAATGGTCTAGGTTGGGAAGGGCAGGTTCCTGTCTACTGCGTGATCCAACCGATTCTGGTTCGCCCAATGTCTGGACTTGTCCTTTGCCAAGAATAAGCAGATGAGATGGGCGGATGAACCCCAATGTCCCTGCAAGATTCAGGAAGTCCCAGCCAGAAAGTAAAGGACGTTTAGTTCCATGTATTGTTTTCTTTTTTACATGCGGGGCAACACACCTGGACAGTGTCGATGGCTTGCTCCAAGCCACACGGCCGCATAGGGACAGGGACTGGGCTACATAACAAGTTCTTCGACGCTGTGATCTAATCAAGGAAAACCTGGGACGCAGCTAATAGATGCGCATCGAGTGTATCGACGCTCTAAGTACGAGGGCTGGAACAGTGAGCAGGATCAGTCCATTGCTTTTGCCTACCTGCTGAGCGCTGATTGGTCCCCGTTTAGGAAACGGAAAAAGGGGCGTGCACGCGGGCGCGGCTGCGTGAGAGGCGCGCGGCGGCGCAGTGAACAGTCTCCTTCCACAAAACCATGGCGTCGCTCAAATGTAGCACCGTCGTCTGCGTGATCTGCTTGGAGAAGCCCAAATACCGCTGTCCAGCCTGCCGCGTGCCCTAGTGAGCGGGGAGGTCGCGGGGTCCAGGGGCGCGCTGACGCGGCCTGTGGCCTCTGTTGTTACAGCTGCTCGGTAGTCTGCTTCCGGAAGCACAAAGGTGAGCCCCGTCCCCGCCAGCCCTCGTACCACTAATGTGGGCCTGGGATTTGTGTCTTTTTCAGAACAGTGCAACCCTGAAACTCGTCCTGTTGAGAAAAAAATAAGATCAGCTCTTCCTACCAAAACCGTAAAGCCTGTGGAAAACAAAGGTGGGTTGGTTGACTTCAAACAAATCTACAAGCCATGAGCCATTGACTGTTTTGTATTCCTTAGATGATGATGACTCTATAGCTGATTTTCTCAATAGTGATGAGGAAGAAGACAGAGTTTCTTTGCAGAATTTAAAGAATTTAGGTAAGTCTGTGCTATGCTTGTCAATCGTTGAGTTACCCTAAACCAAACTTTTTTTTTTTTTTAGATGGACTCTCGTCCTGTCACCCAGGCTGGAGTGCAGCGGCGCAATCTCGGCTCACTGCAACCTCTCCCTCCCAGATTCAAGCAATTCTCATGCCTCAGCCTCCCGAGCAGCTGGGACTACAGGCGCCTGCCACTACGCCCAACCAATTTTTGTATTTTTAGTAGAGATGGGGTTTCGCCATGTTGGCCAGGCTGGTCTTGAACTCCTGACCTCAGGTGATACACCCGCCTCGACTTCCCAAAGTACTGGGATTATAGGCGTGAGCCACCGCTCCAGGCCCTAAGCTAAACTTTCATCACCTCCTGCTCCTGACTCATCTAAAGCCTTGGTTCTCACAGTGTGGTTCATGGAGCATCAGAATCAGCTGGGAGCTTGCTAGAAACGCAGCATTGCATTTGGAAATGGGACTAGAAGATTTAGAGATGCTGAAATAATTAGAAGCAGTTTTTAAAAAGATAAAGGGCTCTGGAAGATTCCCAGTTATAACAAAATAAATAATCCAAACCTGCAGCTGATTGGGACATGCAGCCCTCTGGTTTACCCAGTAGGGTTAGGGATGGATCTTGTCCCAGCCTCAGTCTCATTCCCGCTGTGAACTTGTAGGCTTTGCTCCTGCTGTTCTCAGGAACAAAGCTGTCATGGCCATCACACACAACGTACCTGAGGCAGCGCTCGGATGGACGTGACACCAGCCTGGTCTTGTGCTGTCTGGACAGTGTAGCTACTGGGGCTGCCCCTGGGGAGCTGGAGGCAAGCCCAGACCACTAATTTCCTCTGAAAGCTGCCTACACCCATAGCCGTATTGGCCAGGACCAGTCCCAGGGGCCAGAGGCGGATTATTGCCTCCAGGAGCCTGGTCTGCAGCGGCGAGGTGCTCAGGGAACAGGGAGCTTGAGAGAAGTGTTTTTCTTCCACACCATCCAGCTCTTTAGCAGCAAGGCAGGCCATTCTGATCTTAAAAAGCAAATATCCCTTTATAGCTTTAGATTTATCTAGCCCTCTTAGCAGAAAATGGAAATCAAAACTATCTTTAACAAATCATCTTAACAAGGTGAACTGAAGGCACCTGGTTGCAAACAGCTGGCTGCCCTGAACCAAACTGGTTCCATATGCCACAAGTCTATACACCCCAGGCAACTGTGCTTAGGCCTTACATATGCTACTTGAAAACAAGATAAGAGTCCATCAAGATATAACTGATATGCCATAAAACCCAGTCTTCTAAAGTGTACATCCCAGAGTTTGGTATATTCCCAGAGTTGCTTATACCACTCTTCACCTACATAACCACCCTGCAGGGTAGGTGTTACTGTGCCCACTGCATACATGAGGAATATGAGGCTCAGAGAGGCTAAACAACCTGCCCAAGGCCACCTGCATTGCAGTGGCAGAGCCAGCATTCCCACTCGGGTCCATCTGGTCCCCAAAATTGATCCACTGCCCACCCCGACTTCTTGGGTCTTACTTACTCTCCACTTCTGCCATGCACGCTTGATGACTGTGGCAGCTGCATGCAGCCTCTGGATGTGTTTCCGAGTTAACCAGGAACGAATGGCTAAGAGGTTTGCCCAGAAACAGGAAAGAGATAATAAAGGGGCCATTAGAGCTGTCAGTGACCTCGCTGCAGCAGCACCACAGTTGCTGTCAAAGTTTCAAATACGTTTTTTTTTTTTCAATAAATTGCTACAAATAAGGTTCTAAAATCAATACATAAGGCAAAATTGGCTTTTAAACATTCC